AGTTCGAGACCAGCCTGGCGAAAATGGTAAAACCCCCGTCTCTACTAAAAATACAAAAATTAGCCAGGTGTGGTGGCAGGCACCTGTAATCCCAGCTACTTGGGAGGCTGAGACAGGAGAATTGCTTGAACCTGGGAGGTGGAGGTTTCAGCGAGACGAGATCGTGCCATTGCACTCCAGCCTGGGTGAGGACAGTGAAACTCCATCTCCCAAAAAACAAAAAAAAAAAAAAAAAAGAGAGAGAGAGAGAGAAACTTTATGATTTACTCCATGGAACAAATATCATATAGAACTGTAACATTTAAAAGTCAGATTTCTGTTTCTAAACTTTAGGTTTATACCTCTTGGCAGATGACTAGATGATTCTTTCCCCATTCCAAGAGTAACAGATATTCAGCCAACTTGTGTGTGTGTTTATCACATGTGATTCCACATTTCAGTTTGTTTCTCTATATTTTTTGTATTTTAAATTGGACAAGTATTACTTTTATAATAAGAAAAAAGATAATTACTAAAAATAAATGAGAAATACATATACATGTAGAATTTGCATAGTGTCAAGTAAATGATAAGGGTAGAAAGAGTGCAGAGAAAAAAAGGATGAAAACGAAGGTGGCTGAAGAATGCTTTGTGACGGAGGTGGGATTGAAATGAGCTTTGAAAGGCCGGGTGCAGTGGCTCACACCTGTAATCCCAGTAATTTGGGAGGCTGCGGCGGGCGGATCACCTGAGGTCAGGAGTTTGAGACCAGCCTGGCCAACATGGTGAAACTCCGTCTCTACTAAAAATACAAAAATTAACCAGGTGTGGTGGCAGGCGCCTGTAATCCCAGCTACTCTGGAGGCTGAGGCAGGAGAATCGCTCGAACCTGGGAGGTGGAGGTTGTAGTGAACCGAAATCACGCCACTGCACTCCAGCCTGGGCAACAAAGCGAGACTCCGTCTCAAAAAACAAAACAACAACAAAAAACGAAACACCGAAATGGGCTTTGAAGAATGGAAGGGATGCAGATAAAAGAGAGGAGGGCGCAGAGCGGTTTGGTCGTTCGTTGGACCAGTGTCGGTTCTTCGCTCGCGACTGCGGCTCTTCCTCGGGCAGCGGAAGCAGCGCGGAGGTCGGAGAAGTGGCCTAAAACTTCGGCGTTGGGTGAAAGAAAATGGCCCGAACCAAGCAGACTGCTCGTAAATCCACCGGTGGGAAAGCCCCCCGCAAACAGCTGGCCACGAAAGCTGCCAGGAAAAGCACCCCCTCTACCTGCGGGGTGAAGCCTCATCGCTACAGGCCTGGGACCGTGGCGCTTCGAGAGATTCGTCGTTATCAGAAGTCGACCGAGCTGCTCATCCGGAAGCTGCCCTTCCAGAGGTTGGTGAGGGAGATCGCGCAGGATTTCAACACTGACCTGAGGTTTCAGAGCGCAGCCGTCGGTGCGCTGCAGGAGGCTAGCGAAGCGTACCTGGTGGGTCTGTTGGAAGATACTAACCTGTGTGCCATCCACGCTAAGAGAGTCACCATCATGCCCAAAGACATCCAGTTGGCTCGCCGGATACGGGGAGAGAGAGCTTAAGTGAAGGCAGTTTTTATGGCATTTTGTAGTAAATTCTGTAAAATACTTTGGTTTAATTGGTGACTTTTTTTGTAAGAAATTGTTTATATGTTGCATTTGTACTTAAGTCATTCCATCTTTCACTCAGGATGAATGCGAAAAGTGACTGTTTACAGACCTCAGTGATGTCAGCACTGTTGCTCAGGAGTGACAAGTTGTTAATATGCAAAACGGATGCGTGATATTTCTTGCTTCTCATGATGCATGTTTCTGTATGTTAATGACTTGTTGGGTAGCTATTAAGGTACTAGAATTGATAAATGTGTACAACAGGGTCCTTTTGCAATAAAACTGGTTATGACTTGATCCAAGTGTTTAACAATTGGGGCTGTTAAGTCTGACCATACATCACTGTGATAGAATGTAGGCTTTTTCAAGGGTGAAGATACAAACCTTAACCACAGTGTAACTTATAGTTTCCTTTAAAAAAAAAAAATTAAACCTGGCAGCTATAGAATACAATATGTGCATTTATAATAGCTATTTTATATATTGTAGTGTCAACATTTTCAAATTAAATGTTTTACATTCACAAGTGGTGGGGAGTCTTGTCATTAAGGTGTGTGT